GGTGAAGATGATGTCTATCAGAACTCTCTACTGTAAGGGTTCCTGCATCCTCTGTTAATTAAACGTCATATGTAGGGTCATAAGTTGGAACTGAATAGTCTGTTGAGTCTCTGGCTTTTAGTTCCCTTTCATTAAGAAAAGATTGAGATAAGTGGATTTGGGATAGGTTTAATACATCACAGTAGGTAATCTGTAGCCATGTGAATTGTTTTACTTTCAGAACTTTTTTCTGAAAATATTAAACTTCAGTATGTTCTTGAGTTTATGATTACTGTTATGGGTATGTAACTTGTGATGTCGATTACCAGAGATCGTTTATTCAGTAAGTATACATTTGGCCAAGTGCCAACTCTGGTCTGGTGTTATGAGCAGGTATGAGGCATAGCCCTTGACCCCAAGTAGATCAGAATTTGGTAGTAAACACATAACCTCCCTGCTGTGTCTCATCTTTGGCAGGAATAATGGGTGTAATAAATACATGAAGTTATATCCTATTTGAGACACCAAAATCTGCTTAACAGGAGTTGCATTCATTGTCCTGAATCTGTTGTATTGATATTTTGGCCCCACAGAAAAGGTTACTTGCAGTGTATGCCAACTCATTATGGCAGAATCATTGTTCTGAAGTATTCTGACATATTTATGTATACCAGGAAGTACTGAATTGATTTTTTCTTTATTACCTGTATTTGCAGTTTAGCCATTTACCTACGGAGGGTTAGGTAGACATCTAAATGACTAAATTGGCCGGTTGCCGTGGCTCACGCCTGTAATCCCAGCACTTTGGGAGGCCGAAGCGGGCGGATCATCTAAGGTCAGGAGTTCAAGACTAGCCTGGCCAACGTGGTGACACCCCATCTCTACTAAAAATACAAAAATTTGCGGGGCGTGGTGGTGCATGCCTGTAATTCCAGCTACTCGGGAGGCTGAGGCAGGAGAATCGCTTGAACCTGGGAGGGGGAGGTTGCAGTGAGCTGACATCATGCCACTGCACTCCAGCCTGGGCCACAGAGCGAGACTGTCTCAAAAATAAATAAATGAGTATAAGTAAATGGCTAAACTGCAAATGCAGTTTAAAATTTTTTCCTTTATTGTTGTCATTTTTAACAAACCTCAAAACCAAGAAACTGAGATCTTTATCTTGTATCAAGAATGACATTCATCTTCAGAAGATACAGATTTCACTAAATCAGTGTCAAATTAGATCTAGTGATAATTAAAAACCCAGTAATGTTTTTGTGTCATCCTTGCAGGAATCAAGACTGGTCACACTTGGACCAGTCATTTATTCATTCACTCAAAAAATATTTGCTCAGTGTTGATTGTGTGCCTGTTGTTTTCTAGGCACCAAGTCAAGATGCCATAGTAACAAAGCAAAGCCCCTTCCCACGTGGAACTTTCATTCCAATGGGGAGAGAGAAAAACAAAACAGCTGGTGGTGAGGGGCCTGGGAAGGGGCAGGGCCTGTGTGGTGGGGGTGGATTGCTGTTTGCTGTAAAGTGATGGGGAGGCCCTGGATGGTGATGATATTGGAGTCAAAATCTGAAGAAAGTGAGTAATGAGCCAACAGCTACTTGGGGAAGGATTCACAACTTTTCTTTGTCTTCCCTCATAGAGATGTGGTATGGTGTATTCCTGTGGGCACTGGTGTCTTCTCTCTTCTTTCATGTCCCTGCTGGATTACTGGCCCTCTTCACCCTCAGACATCACAAATATGGTAGGTTCATGTCTGTAAGCATCCTGTTGATGGGCATCGTGGGACCAATTACTGCTGGAATCTTGACAAGTATGTTAGACATTAAAATACCAGTCAAAAATTTTTTGTTTAACATTCTTGCATTTTAAATCAGGTGCAGCTATTGCTGGAGTTTACCGAGCAGCAGGGAAGGAAATGATACCATTTGAAGCCCTCACACTGGGCACTGGACAGACATTTTGCGTCTTGGTGGTCTCCTTTTTACGGATTTTAGCTACTCTATAGCATACATCCTTATGCTGAGATGTTGAACTTAAACTTTATGGAATCCTCCAAAAGAATACATTATGGAGTGTAGTGTTTTCTTAGTTCTTCAAAGGGAAGCAACTTGGATGAACAGGAACATGAAGGACAACACATCTCAGCCTTTTCTTCATTTTGAAGCTCCTAGAATTGAAGACTTATGTGGACTCCTATTGTTCTCAACCAAAACAAGTCTTTTGGCTTTCTTTTTTGTAGATATTTGATTTAAGCAGTTTTCATGTGTACCTTTACCCAAGCCAAGTCAACAGTGTCTCTGGGGTGGCATCCTTTGCACTGAAATTTACAGTATTCTGTGAGATGTCGCATATTTTGAAGAAACCGTGGAAGATACTGGTTTATTTCAAATGAGCAGAGTATGTTGTATTAAAATCTTATCTAATCTTGATTAAAATTTGGCAAACTCTTTTCTTTGCTACATCTTAGTGACAATAAATGCCAAATAGGTTTTGGTTGAGTATAGTTTTGAAAACAAATTTGGTGAAATAAAGCAGGAAAAAAAATTTAAGTATAACTCAAGTAGTGGCTTTGGTTCCACTGTTTATAAATAAAAAGTAGATAACAATGAATAATGTGACATTTTCTGGACAACTGTCTTGACTTCTGATTAAGATATTTTAAGAGATGTGAATTTGTTATTTTGTATGTTTTATCAAAATAAGCTAGCTAATTTAGACTTTTTAGATTTTCTGTACCACCTTTCCCTATCACTTTTAATTCTCTTAATTTTATTTCATTTAATTGGAAACATACATACCCTATTAAATGGCTTGAGTTGGAAATTTTAAGCCAGATTTGTTTGGACATTGAGGCACACATAAGATACTTTAGGCATTCTGTCATAGTTTTTCTTAGTGACTTTGGTATACTAATGACCCTTGAGAAACTATAGAAGTGCATCTGAAACTAGAGTTAGTGGTTATTGATTTTTTAGCTTAATGTGTTTACCTAGTGGTAACTCTTCAGCCCACTTTTACAGTATTGGGTATCAACTCCCAGAAAGTGCCTAAAGTTTAATGTTCAGATATGTACCCACTCTCCCCTTTACATTTTTATTCAAAAGAATTTATATCTTTAAAGAGATTTAAATATCAAGAGTTTTTTTAAAACTTAATTTTAGCTATTTAAATTTTTATTCTACTGCCTAACTTTCTTTTTCATTAAAAGGCCTGAAAACTGTGACTCTTTGAGAGGGAAAGAATCGCAGAAATTAAGTATTTAATGTGATCCTTTCCACCTAAACTGTTTTGTATGGAATACAATCAGTGTGGTGGTAGTGGTGGTGGTTATCTGCAAAATAGTTTCTGGTGATTAAATCTGACTTTTTTTTTTTTTTTTCTTTTAAATGAGACGGAGCCTCACTGTGTTGCCCAGGCTGGAGTGCAGTGGTGCAATCTCAGCTCACTCCAACCTCTGCCACCCGGGTTCAAGCGATTCTCCTGCCTCAGTTTCCTGAGTAGCTGGGATTACAGGCACCTGCCACCGTGCCCGGCTAATTTTTGTATTTTTAGTAGAGATAGGTTTCACCATCTTGCCCAGGCTGGTCTTGAACTCCTGACCTTGTGATCCACCCGCCTCGGCCTCCCAAAGTGCTGGGATTACAGGCGTGAGCCACCGCGCCTGGCCATAAATCTGACATCTTTAAAGGAAAGTTTTCATTGTGAGATTAAGGCTTAACAGCCCATGAGGTCATATACACATGAACGTATCTATTCCATTTAAAGCAATACACACTCTGGCTTCTGATTAAAAATAGCCAGGAGGAGAGTCTCTGAATCTACTGTGATTCTGGAGTCTGCCCAATTTGGAAAAAAAAAAAAAAGAAAAAAGTCAGGAGGACCAATTTGCCAGGGAAACTCATAGAAAAGAATTACAAAGAGATCACAAAAACTGGACATATTCTTTTGACTAATTAGACCACTTATGGCTGGGCGCAGTGGCTCACACCTATAATCCCAGCACTTTGGGAGGTCGATGTGGGAGGATTGCTTGAGCCCAAGAGTTCAAGACTGGCCTGGGCAACATAGTGAGACCTTGTCTCTACTACAAAATAAAAAAAAATTAGCTGGGCGTGGCCTCAGCTACCCAAGAGGCTAAAGTGGGAGGATCACTTGTGCCTGGGAGGTTCAGGCTGCTGTGAGCCGAGACCACGCCACTGAACTCCAGCTTAGGCCACAGGGCAAGACCCTGTCTTAAAATAATATTACTAATTTTGGTAATTAACTTATCAAAACTATAGTGACATATACACGGGCAGAAACTTATAAGTAGAGTTGTAATGCAGCCAAATATTCTTACAAATTCCCTAACAAGAAGCTCAAATCTTTCTCACAGGCAAATTGTAAAAATTCTAGTTTTTTGTTTAAAGAGCTGTGATTTTCAAAAGTATCCCTTCAGTTTAAGAAATCTGGGGAATTGGTAACTTTTCTTATGGGAAATGATTGCCATCATCTCTACTGAAGGATGCCTCTTACTGAAAAATGTCTTTTGAAGGAGTTCTTGCCTAAAGCATTCTTTGGATGTAATTTCATACACTAAACATATAGACCAGTAGTTAGTGGGCCCCTCCTCTTAAACAGTAACTTTTGAAGTACTGATACATGATTAAAATGTTAGATATTTTTCACTGGAGCTAAGACTTAAAATTAGGGCATTTTGAAAGGTGTATTTGTTTCTGTTTCTTGTTTGATATATTTTGGTTATCTACTCTTTTAAAAAACTAAACGTATAAAAGGTATCTTCAAATTACTGAGTGTTTCATCCATCCCAGTAGGTGAAGTATTCTCCAGTGAATAAATCTATATATATATATAGATTTTAAATAGCTTGAGCGGTGTAGCTTGAAATGTTTTCAGGGAAAGACTATTTGAATCATAAGGAATAGCTTTGATTTTCTTTTTTATGTCTCAAATATAGAATTATTTGGGGGTGGTCACTCAGATGGAAGAATATTGGCAATTGTGTTGAACATTTTACCTTATATAGTTTTGAGAATTTTTGCCAAAAACTGATTTCTTAGAAATATCCTCCCCCAGCTGTGCTTTGGTTTTTTGGTTTTTTTGTTTTGAGACGGAGTCTTGCTCTGTCGCCCAGGCTGGAGTGCAGTGGCATGATCTCGGCTCACTGCAAGCTCTGCCTCCCGGGTTCACGCCATTCTCCTGCCTCAGCCTCCCGAGTAGCTGGGACTACGGACGTCCACCACCATGCCCAGCTAATTTTTTGTATTTTTAGTAGAGACGGGGTTTCACCGTGTTAGCCAGGATGGTCTCAATCTCCTGACCCGCCTCCACCTCCCAAAGTGCTGGGATTACAGGCATGAGCCACCACACCCGGCCTCTGCTTTGTTTTTTAAAAAAAAAGAAATGCAAGAGAGGGAGGGAGGCAGCCTCCTGACCATAAAAGCTGATTTCTTGATTTTTTTTTCTTTTTTTTTTGAAATGGAGTCTTGCTCTGTCTCCAAGGCTGGAGTGCAGTGGCATGGTCTCAGCTCACTGCAGCCTCCGTTTCCTGGGTTCAAGTGATTGTCCTGCCTTGGCCGCTGAGTAGCTAGGATTACTGGCACCCGCCACAAGGCCCAGCTAATTTTTGTATTTTTAGTAGAGACAGGGTTTGATTATGTTGGACAGGCTGGTCTCAAACTCCTGACTTCAAGTGATCCACCCGCCTCGGCCTCCCAACGTGATGGGACTATAGACATGAGCCATCATGCTTGGCCTTCTTGATTCTTGAATACGGGGTTTTGAGGTGAAAGCATTTCATGAAAACTTAAGTTCATACACAAGAGCATCATGAATATTCTAAAAGAGGTATCTGTGCTTTTTTTGTGACCACAAAATATTACTTCTTATGAAATGTTTACACTAGGTGAGGAAAAGTTCATTAATTACCTTTAAACCGTTCCTTATTTTTTTTAAGATTTTAAATTGTATTTTGGCTTTTGCCTCCAGTATCCTTTCTGGTTGCTCTGGTTTGAATTAAGTTCCTATTATGCTGCAGCACATATCAACCTTCCCTAAGTAACCATTTCCTGGAATGTGAAGCATCGGTGCCATTAGCAGACCATATGCAGAAATGTCGTGTACTTGCATTTCTTTTTTGTGCACTCTATAAGGCTGGTTGTGACTCAGATCAGCTTAACTTTTTATATTATGTTATTTCACTAACTGCTACAGTCAAAATGATCAAATCTTTGTACAATAGAAAATTATTTAAATTTTATTTTTCTACTGACATTTCTAATTCTAGTGTAAATGTTTATCAATAAAAAATTACTTTCAATTCTGAGTTGGAATTATATTTCTTTTTGGTGGCTAATGAGTTTAATCTTTTGTAATAAAATTGACTTCAGTTTTCATTTTTTAAATAACTTAATATCTAGCATGTGTAACTTTTTTTATGTTCTACTTCTTACTAATTTATGATAAAATTCTTGTTCAAAGTTGTGATTAAACCGTACTTAACATGTGAACTTGAAATTCTTATTAACTCTACTTGCTGGGC